TACTCAGCCCACGTGGCTAAAGTAAACAGAAGGTGGGCCGGGGCGGGGAGAAACAGAACTCGGTCAATTTCCCAGTTTGTCGGGTCTTTAAAAATACAGGCCCCTAAAGCACTAAGGGCATGCCCTCGGTGAAACAGGGGAGCGCTTCTGCTGAATGAGATTAAAGCGACAGAAAAGGGAAAGGAGAGCGCGGGCAACGGGATCTAAAGGGAGATAGAGACGCGGGCCTCTGAGGGTAAGGTGGGCGCAAGCGGAGGTGTGGTGCGGGGAGAGGTGCCAGTGGGTGGAGGCGGGGGCCAGAGCGAGGGCACGTGCGGGTACACTCCGGAGGAGGTGGGTGCGCGCGGGGGCGTGTGCGCGGGACCTCGAAGTGGTGGTGGAGTGCAGACCAGCAAAAAGTTTCAAAGGGAAATCTTAGATGTCACGTCTTTGTCCAGGCACCCGTGCCATCCCAACCTCCCACCTCGCCCCCAACCTTCGCGCTTGCTCTGCTTCTTCTCCCAGGGGTGGAGACCCGCCGAGGTCCCCGGGGTTCCCGAGGGCTGCACCCTTCCCCGCGCTCGCCAGCCCTGGCCCCTACTCCGCGCTGGTCCGGGCGCACCACTCCCCCCGCGCCACTGCACGGCGTGAGGGCAGCCCAGGTCTCCACTGCGCGCCCCGCTGTACGGCCCCAGGTGCCGCCGGCCTTTGTGCTGGACGCCCGGTGCGGGGGGCTAATTCCCTGGGAGCCGGGGCTGAGGGCCCCAGGGCGGCGGCGCAGGCCGGGGCGGAGCGGGAGGAGGCCGGGGCGGAGCAGGAGGAGGCCCGGGCGGAGGAGGAGAGCCGGCGGTAGCGGCAGTGGCAGCGGCGAGAGCTTGGGCGGCCGCCGCCGCCTCCTCGCGAGCGCCGCGCGCCCGGGTCCCGCTCGCATGCAAGTCACGTCCGCCCCCTCGGCGCGGCCGCCCCGAGACGCCGGCCCCGCTGAGTGATGAGAACAGACGTCAAACTGCCTTATGAATATTGATGCGGAGGCTAGGCTGCTTTCGTAGAGAAGCAGAAGGAAGCAAGATGGCTGCCCTTTAGGATTTGTTAGAAAGGAGACCCGACTGCAACTGCTGGATTGCTGCAAGGCTGAGGGACGAGAACGAGGTCAGAGCGCTTCTCTTATGCCGCGAAACTCTCCTACAGAAACAGACTATTCTCTTTCTTCCAGATTGCATTATTCATTTTCATATGCCTGCCTTTATCTGCTTTGGAAGCCTATTTCCTAATCTTCCAAGATTTATCATCACCTTCATATGTCCATAGCATGCATTTCTCAGACAGGTAAGATAGAATTGGTATATATTTGGTATAGCACTTAAAAATGTTCAAACTCTGTCTTCTCTAGGCTGGCAAACATTCAGCAGCACACCCTCTCAAGATTGTTTACTTGCCTTTGCTCCTGTTGAGTTACAACGCTTGGAAGCAGGAGATGGGCTCAGCAGCAGCCAATAGGACATGATCCAGGAAGAGCAGTAAGGGACTGAGCTGCTGGTAAGACAGTGGAGACAGTTGACACTTGTTTGCACATTTTAATTTTTGTTTCCATGCTCTTTAGAATTCAACTAGAGGGCAGCCTTGTGGATGGCCCCGAAGCAAGCCTGATGGAACAGGATAGAACCAACCATGTTGAGGGCAACAGACTAAGTCCATTCCTGATACCATCACCTCCCATTTGCCAGACAGAACCTCTGGCTACAAAGCTCCAGAATGGAAGCCCACTGCCTGAGAGAGCTCATCCAGAAGTAAATGGAGACACCAAGTGGCACTCTTTCAAAAGTTATTATGGAATACCCTGTATGAAGGGAAGCCAGAATAGTCGTGTGAGTCCTGACTTTACACAAGAAAGTAGAGGGTATTCCAAGTGTTTGCAAAATGGAGGAATAAAACGCACAGTTAGTGAACCTTCTCTCTCTGGGCTCCTTCAGATCAAGAAATTGAAACAAGACCAAAAGGCTAATGGAGAAAGACGTAACTTCGGGGTAAGCCAAGAAAGAAATCCAGGTGAAAGCAGTCAACCAAATGTCTCCGATTTGAGTGATAAGAAAGAATCTGTGAGTTCTGTAGCCCAAGAAAATGCAGTTAAAGATTTCACCAGTTTTTCAACACATAACTGCAGTGGGCCTGAAAATCCAGAGCTTCAGATTCTGAATGAGCAGGAGGGGAAAAGTGCTAATTACCATGACAAGAACATTGTATTACTTAAAAACAAGGCAGTGCTAATGCCTAATGGTGCTACAGTTTCTGCCTCTTCCGTGGAACACACACATGGTGAACTCCTGGAAAAAACACTGTCTCAATATTATCCAGATTGTGTTTCCATTGCGGTGCAGAAAACCACATCTCACATAAATGCCATTAACAGTCAGGCTACTAATGAGTTGTCCTGTGAGATCACTCACCCATCGCATACCTCAGGGCAGATCAATTCCGCACAGACCTCTAACTCTGAGCTGCCTCCAAAGCCAGCTGCAGTGGTGAGTGAGGCCTGTGATGCTGATGATGCTGATAATGCCAGTAAACTAGCTGCAATGCTAAATACCTGTTCCTTTCAGAAACCAGAACAACTACAACAACAAAAATCAGTTTTTGAGATATGCCCATCTCCTGCAGAAAATAACATCCAGGGAACCACAAAGCTAGCGTCTGGTGAAGAATTCTGTTCAGGTTCCAGCAGCAATTTGCAAGCTCCTGGTGGCAGCTCTGAACGGTATTTAAAACAAAATGAAATGAATGGTGCTTACTTCAAGCAAAGCTCAGTGTTCACTAAGGATTCCTTTTCTGCCACTACCACACCACCACCACCATCACAATTGCTTCTTTCTCCCCCTCCTCCTCTTCCACAGGTTCCTCAGCTTCCTTCAGAAGGAAAAAGCACTCTGAATGGTGGAGTTTTAGAAGAACACCACCACTACCCCAACCAAAGTAACACAACACTTTTAAGGGAAGTGAAAATAGAGGGTAAACCTGAGGCACCACCTTCCCAGAGTCCTAATCCATCTACACATGTATGCAGCCCTTCTCCGATGCTTTCTGAAAGGCCTCAGAATAATTGTGTGAACAGGAATGACATACAGACTGCAGGGACAATGACTGTTCCATTGTGTTCTGAGAAAACAAGACCAATGTCAGAACACCTCAAGCATAACCCACCAATTTTTGGTAGCAGTGGAGAGCTACAGGACAACTGCCAGCAGTTGATGAGAAACAAAGAGCAAGAGATTCTGAAGGGTCGAGACAAGGAGCAAACACGAGATCTTGTGCCCCCAACACAGCACTATCTGAAACCAGGATGGATTGAATTGAAGGCCCCTCGTTTTCACCAAGCGGAATCCCATCTAAAACGTAATGAGGCATCACTGCCATCAATTCTTCAGTATCAACCCAATCTCTCCAATCAAATGACCTCCAAACAATACACTGGAAATTCCAACATGCCTGGGGGGCTCCCAAGGCAAGCTTACACCCAGAAAACAACACAGCTGGAGCACAAGTCACAAATGTACCAAGTTGAAATGAATCAAGGGCAGTCCCAAGGTACAGTGGACCAACATCTCCAGTTCCAAAAACCCTCACACCAGGTGCACTTCTCCAAAACAGACCATTTACCAAAAGCTCATGTGCAGTCACTGTGTGGCACTAGATTTCATTTTCAACAAAGAGCAGATTCCCAAACTGAAAAACTTATGTCCCCAGTGTTGAAACAGCACTTGAATCAACAGGCTTCAGAGACTGAGCCATTTTCAAACTCACACCTTTTGCAACATAAGCCTCATAAACAGGCAGCACAAACACAACCATCCCAGAGTTCACATCTCCCTCAAAACCAGCAACAGCAGCAAAAATTACAAATAAAGAATAAAGAGGAAATACTCCAGACTTTTCCTCACCCCCAAAGCAACAATGATCAGCAAAGAGAAGGATCATTCTTTGGCCAGACTAAAGTGGAAGAATGTTTTCATGGTGAAAATCAGTATTCAAAATCAAGCGAGTTCGAGACTCATAATGTCCAAATGGGACTGGAGGAAGTACAGAATATAAATCGTAGAAATTCCCCTTATAGTCAGACCATGAAATCAAGTGCATGCAAAATACAGGTTTCTTGTTCAAACAATACACACCTAGTTTCAGAGAATAAAGAACAGACTACACATCCTGAACTTTTTGCAGGAAACAAGACCCAAAACTTGCATCACATGCAATATTTTCCAAATAATGTGATCCCAAAGCAAGATCTTCTTCACAGGTGCTTTCAAGAACAGGAGCAGAAGTCACAACAAGCTTCAGTTCTACAGGGATATAAAAATAGAAACCAAGATATGTCTGGTCAACAAGCTGCGCAACTTGCTCAGCAAAGGTACTTGATACATAACCATGCAAATGTTTTTCCTGTGCCTGACCAGGGAGGAAGTCACACTCAGACCCCTCCCCAGAAGGACACTCAAAAGCATGCTGCTCTAAGGTGGCATCTCTTACAGAAGCAAGAACAGCAGCAAACACAGCAACCCCAAACTGAGTCTTGCCATAGTCAGATGCACAGGCCAATTAAGGTGGAACCTGGATGCAAGCCACATGCCTGTATGCACACAGCACCACCAGAAAACAAAACATGGAAAAAGGTAACTAAGCAAGAGAATCCACCTGCAAGCTGTGATAATGTGCAGCAAAAGAGCATCATTGAGACCATGGAGCAGCATCTGAAGCAGTTTCACGCCAAGTCGTTATTTGACCATAAGGCTCTTACTCTCAAATCACAGAAGCAAGTAAAAGTTGAAATGTCAGGGCCAGTCACAGTTTTGACTAGACAAACCACTGCTGCAGAACTTGATAGCCACACCCCAGCTTTAGAGCAGCAAACAACTTCTTCAGAAAAGACACCAACCAAAAGAACAGCTGCTTCTGTTCTCAATAATTTTATAGAGTCACCTTCCAAATTACTAGATACTCCTATAAAAAATTTATTGGATACACCTGTCAAGACTCAATATGATTTCCCATCTTGCAGATGTGTAGGTAAGTGCCAGAAATGTACTGAGACACATGGCTCTAAAATAATAATCTTCTATTATCTCAACAGAGCAAATTATTGAAAAAGATGAAGGTCCTTTTTATACCCATCTAGGAGCAGGTCCTAATGTGGCAGCTATTAGAGAAATCATGGAAGAAAGGTAATTAACGCAAAGGCACAGGGCAGATTAACTATGTGTGTGTGTTTCTGTGGGTTTCTTTAAGGTTTGGACAGAAGGGTAAAGCTATTAGGATTGAAAGAGTCATCTATACTGGTAAAGAAGGCAAAAGTTCTCAGGGATGTCCTATTGCTAAGTGGGTAAGTGTGACTTGATAAAGCCTTTGGTCTTAGGGTGTTTGGGATGGAATGGTGATCCACGCAGGTGGTTCGCAGAAGCAGCAGTGAAGAGAAGCTACTGTGTTTGGTGCGGGAGCGAGCTGGCCACACCTGTGAGGCTGCAGTGATTGTGATTCTCATCCTGGTGTGGGAAGGAATCCCGCTGTCTCTGGCTGACAAACTCTACTCGGAGCTTACCGAGACGCTGAGGAAATACGGCACGCTCACCAATCGCCGGTGTGCCTTGAATGAAGAGTAAGTGAAGCCCAGGGCCTCTCCCCTCTTTGATAGCAATGAATTTGGTCTTTTGATTTTTCAGGAGAACTTGCGCCTGTCAGGGGCTGGATCCAGAAACCTGTGGTGCCTCCTTCTCTTTTGGTTGTTCATGGAGCATGTACTACAATGGATGTAAGTTTGCCAGAAGCAAGATCCCAAGGAAGTTTAAGCTGCTTGGGGATGACCCAAAAGAGGTTTGTTTACTTCCTGATGTATAATCGCTTTAATTTAATATGTAGAATTATTCACTTTATACAGGAAGAGAAACTGGAGTCTCATTTGCAAAACCTGTCCACTCTTATGGCACCAACATATAAGAAACTTGCACCTGATGCATATAATAATCAGGTAAGTTTAAATAATCATTGGCAGCAATTGTACTTTCGCATTCACACACACTTTTATTTTTCAGATTGAATATGAACACAGAGCACCAGAGTGCCGTCTGGGTCTGAAGGAAGGCCGTCCATTCTCAGGGGTCACTGCATGTTTGGACTTCTGTGCTCATGCCCACAGAGACTTGCACAACATGCAGAATGGCAGCACATTGGTAAGTTGGGCTGAGGACAGCTTAGCAGCTGTGTTGAGGCTGTAATGTCTTACTTCCCTACCAGGTATGCACTCTCACTAGAGAAGACAATCGAGAATTTGGAGGAAAACCTGAGGATGAGCAGCTTCACGTTCTGCCTTTATACAAAGTCTCTGACGTGGATGAGTTTGGGAGTGTGGAAGCTCAGGAGGAGAAAAAACGGAGTGGTGCCATTCAGGTACTGAGTTCTTTTCGGCGAAAAGTCAGGATGTTAGCAGAGCCAGTCAAGACTTGCCGACAAAGGAAACTAGAAGCCAAGAAAGCTGCAGCTGAAAAGCTTTCCTCCCTGGAGAACAGCTCAAATAAAAATGAAAAGGAAAAGTCAGCCCCATCACGTACAAAACAAACTGAAAACGCAAGCCAGGCTAAACAGTTGGCAGGTAAATTTAATGTAAAGCATTTGTAGATAAATCCTGTTTCTGTTCTCTCTTACCCTGTCCACAGAACTTTTGCGACTTTCAGGACCAGTCATGCAGCAGTCCCAGCAGCCCCAGCCTCTACAGAAGCAGCCACCACAGCCCCAGCAGCAGCAGAGACCCCAGCAGCAGCAGCCACATCACCCTCAGACAGAGTCTGTCAACTCTTATTCTGCTTCTGGATCCACCAATCCATACATGAGACGGCCCAATCCAGTTAGTCCTTATCCAAACTCTTCACACACTTCAGATATCTATGGAAGCACCAGCCCTATGAACTTCTATTCCACCTCATCTCAAGCTGCAGGTTCATATTTGAATTCTTCTAATCCCATGAACCCTTACCCTGGGCTTTTGAATCAGAATACCCAATATCCATCATATCAATGCAATGGAAACCTATCAGTGGACAACTGCTCCCCATATCTGGGTTCCTATTCTCCCCAGTCTCAGCCGATGGATCTGTATAGGTATCCAAGCCAAGACCCTCTGTCTAAGCTCAGTCTACCACCCATCCATACACTTTACCAGCCAAGGTTTGGAAATAGCCAGAGTTTTACATCTAAATACTTAGGTTATGGAAACCAAAATATGCAGGGAGATGGTTTCAGCAGTTGTACCATTAGACCAAATGTACATCATGTAGGGAAATTGCCTCCTTATCCCACTCATGAGATGGATGGCCACTTCATGGGAGCCACCTCTAGATTACCACCCAATCTGAGCAATCCAAACATGGACTATAAAAATGGTGAACATCATTCACCTTCTCACATAATCCATAACTACAGTGCAGCTCCGGGCATGTTCAACAGCTCTCTTCATGCCCTGCATCTCCAAAACAAGGAGAATGACATGCTTTCCCACACAGCTAATGGGTTATCAAAGATGCTTCCAGCTCTTAACCATGATAGAACTGCTTGTGTCCAAGGAGGCTTACACAAATTAAGTGATGCTAATGGTCAGGAAAAGCAGCCATTGGCACTAGTCCAGGGTGTGGCTTCTGGTGCAGAGGACAACGATGAGGTCTGGTCAGACAGCGAGCAGAGCTTTCTGGATCCTGACATTGGGGGAGTGGCCGTGGCTCCAACTCATGGGTCAATTCTCATTGAGTGTGCAAAGCGTGAGCTGCATGCCACAACCCCTTTAAAGAATCCCAATAGGAATCACCCCACCAGGATCTCCCTCGTCTTTTACCAGCATAAGAGCATGAATGAGCCAAAACATGGCTTGGCTCTTTGGGAAGCCAAAATGGCTGAAAAAGCCCGTGAGAAAGAGGAAGAGTGTGAAAAGTATGGCCCAGACTATGTGCCTCAGAAATCCCATGGCAAAAAAGTGAAACGGGAGCCTGCTGAGCCACATGAAACTTCAGAGCCCACTTACCTGCGTTTCATCAAGTCTCTTGCCGAAAGGACCATGTCCGTGACCACAGACTCCACAGTAACTACATCTCCATATGCCTTCACTCGGGTCACAGGGCCTTACAACAGATATATATGATATCACCCCCTTTTGTTGGTTACCTCACTTGAAAAGACCACAACCAACCTGTCAGTAGTATAGTTCTCATGACGTGGGCAGTGGGGAAAGGTCACAGTATTCATGACAAATGTGGTGGGAAAAACCTCAGCTCACCAGCAACAAAAGAGGTTATCTTACCATAGCACTTAATTTTCACTGGCTCCCAAGTGGTCACAGATGGCATCTAGGAAAAGACCAAAGCATTCTATGCAAAAAGAAGGTGGGGAAGAAAGTGTTCCGCAATTTACATTTTTAAACACTGGTTCTATTATTGGACGAGATGATATGTAAATGTGATCCCCCCCCCCCGCTTACAACTCTACACATCTGTGACCACTTTTAATAATATCAAGTTTGCATAGTCATGGAACACAAATCAAACAAGTACTGTAGTATTACAGTGACAGGAATCTTAAAATACCATCTGGTGCTGAATATATGATGTACTGAAATACTGGAATTATGGCTTTTTGAAATGCAGTTTTTACTGTAATCTTAACTTTTATTTATCAAAATAGCTACAGGAAACATGAATAGCAGGAAAACACTGAATTTGTTTGGATGTTCTAAGAAATGGTGCTAAGAAAATGGTGTCTTTAATAGCTAAAAATTTAATGCCTTTATATCATCAAGATGCTATCAGTGTACTCCAGTGCCCTTGAATAATAGGGGTACCTTTTCATTCAAGTTTTTATCATAATTACCTATTCTTACACAAGCTTAGTTTTTAAAATGTGGACATTTTAAAGGCCTCTGGATTTTGCTCATCCAGTGAAGTCCTTGTAGGACAATAAACGTATATATGTACATATATACACAAACATGTATATGTGCACACACATGTATATGTATAAATATTTTAAATGGTGTTTTAGAAGCACTTTGTCTACCTAAGCTTTGACAACTTGAACAATGCTAAGGTACTGAGATGTTTAAAAAACAAGTTTACTTTCATTTTAGAATGCAAAGTTGATTTTTTTAAGGAAACAAAGAAAGCTTTTAAAATATTTTTGCTTTTAGCCATGCATCTGCTGATGAGCAATTGTGTCCATTTTTAACACAGCCAGTTAAATCCACCATGGGGCTTACTGGATTCAAGGGAATACGTTAGTCCACAAAACATGTTTTCTGGTGCTCATCTCACATGCTATACTGTAAAACAGTTTTATACAAAATTGTATGACAAGTTCATTGCTCAAAAATGTACAGTTTTAAGAATTTTCTATTAACTGCAGGTAATAATTAGCTGCATGCTGCAGACTCAACAAAGCTAGTTCACTGAAGCCTATGCTATTTTATGGATCATAGGCTCTTCAGAGAACTGAATGGCAGTCTGCCTTTGTGTTGATAATTATGTACATTGTGACGTTGTCATTTCTTAGCTTAAGTGTCCTCTTTAACAAGAGGATTGAGCAGACTGATGCCTGCATAAGATGAATAAACAGGGTTAGTTCCATGTGAATCTGTCAGTTAAAAAGAAACAAAAACAGGCAGCTGGTTTGCTGTGGTGGTTTTAAATCATTAATTTGTATAAAGAAGTGAAAGAGTTGTATAGTAAATTAAATTGTAAACAAAACTTTTTTAATGCAATGCTTTAGTATTTTAGTACTGTAAAAAAATTAAATATATACATATATATATATATATATATATATATATATATGAGTTTGAAGCAGAATTCACATCATGATGGTGCTACTCAGCCTGCTACAAATATATCATAATGTGAGCTAAGAATTCATTAAATGTTTGAGTGATGTTCCTACTTGTCATATACCTCAACACTAGTTTGGCAATAGGATATTGAACTGAGAGTGAAAGCATTGTGTACCATCATTTTTTTCCAAGTCCTTTTTTTTATTGTTAAAAAAAAAAGCATACCTTTTTTCAATACTTGATTTCTTAGCAAGTATAACTTGAACTTCAACCTTTTTGTTCTAAAAATTCAGGGATATTTCAGCTCATGCTCTCCCTATGCCAACATGTCACCTGTGTTTATGTAAAATTGTTGTAGGTTAATAAATATATTCTTTGTCAGGGATTTAACCCTTTTATTTTGAATCCCTTCTATTTTACTTGTACATGTGCTGATGTAACTAAAACTAATTTTGTAAATCTGTTGGCTCTTTTTATTGTAAAGAAAAGCATTTTAAAAGTTTGAGGAATCTTTTGACTGTTTCAAGCAGGAAAAAAAAATTACATGAAAATAGAATGCACTGAGTTGATAAAGGGAAAAATTGTAAGGCAGGAGTTTGGCAAGTGGCTGTTGGCCAGAGACTTACTTGTAACTCTCTAAATGAAGTTTTTTTGATCCTGTAATCACTGAAGGTACATACTCCATGTGGACTTCCCTTAAACAGGCAAACACCTACAGGTATGGTGTGCAACAGATTGTACAATTACATTTTGGCCTAAATACATTTTTGCTTACTAGTATTTAAAATAAATTCTTAATCAGAGGAGGCCTTTGGGTTTTATTGGTCAAATCTTTGTAAGCTGGCTTTTGTCTTTTTAAAAAATTTCTTGAATTTGTGGTTGTGTCCAATTTGCAAACATTTCCAAAAATGTTTGCTTTGCTTACAAACCACATGATTTTAATGTTTTTTGTATACCATAATATCTAGCCCCAAACATTTGATTACTACATGTGCATTGGTGATTTTGATCATCCATTCTTAATATTTGATTTCTGTGTCACCTACTGTCATTTGTTAAACTGCTGGCCAACAAGAACAGGAAGTATAGTTTGGGGGGTTGGGGAGAGTTTACATAAGGAAGAGAAGAAATTGAGTGGCATATTGTAAATATCAGATCTATAATTGTAAATATAAAACCTGCCTCAGTTAGAATGAATGGAAAGCAGATCTACAATTTGCTAATATAGGAATATCAGGTTGACTATATAGCCATACTTGAAAATGCTTCTGAGTGGTGTCAACTTTACTTGAATGAATTTTTCATCTTGATTGACGCACAGTGATGTACAGTTCACTTCTGAAGCTAGTGGTTAACTTGTGTAGGAAACTTTTGCAGTTTGACACTAAGATAACTTCTGTGTGCATTTTTCTATGCTTTTTTAAAAACTAGTTTCATTTCATTTTCATGAGATGTTTGGTTTATAAGATCTGAGGATGGTTATAAATACTGTAAGTATTGTAATGTTATGAATGCAGGTTATTTGAAAGCTGTTTATTATTATATCATTCCTGATAATGCTATGTGAGTGTTTTTAATAAAATTTATATTTATTTAATGCACTCTAAGTGTTGTCTTCCTGAAGTTTTTTTAGTGCTTG